CGGAACCGACAGCGCCGCCGCGGCCCACTTAAGGACGGGAGGGCGGGCCTGGGAAGGCTCGGCCCCGCGTGACGTCAGCGCGCACCGCGGCGTGTGACGCTCTGGTTGCCGCAGAGACGCCCCGCCCCCGCGCGGCGCTGCGGAACCGGAGCTCCGGGCGGCGTCGGCAGCGGCGCGAGAGGCGACGAGGCCCGGGCGGCAGGAGCCGGCGCGGCGACCGCGGCGAGGGCGGCGGGGACGGAGCAGAGCACGACGAAGACGCACAGGCAGCCGGGCCGGGCCGGGCCACGGGGAGAGCGGCCGGCGGGCAGCGGGCGGGAGGCCGGGCGGGCCGCGGGCAGCCACCGAGCCGCGAAGCGACATGGTGCTGCTCAAGGAGTAGTGAGTGTCCGGCGGCCGTGCGGAAGCGGGGAGGAGGGAGGGTGGGGACGGCCGCCGGGGCGACGGCGCGGCGAGGGACGCAGGGCCCGGATGGACGGAGGGGCAGCAGGGACGGAGGGTGCCTGAGGCGGGCCCAGCGGGGATGGAGGGGATCCGGGGCGGGCGGCACGTGAGGCGGGGCCCACGGGGCACGGAGGGGCGGCCGGGGCGTGGAGGGGCGGCCGGGGCGTGGAGGGGCAGCCGGGGCGTTCGGCATCTGAGCCGGGGCCCACGGGGCATGGACGGGCAGCCGGGGCATGGAGGGGCCCACGGGCACGGAGGGACAACCCGGGCGGACGGCTCCTCAGGCGCCCCGGGGGCCTCGGAGGCCCAAGTGGACCCGAGGAGAGGCCGGGGACAGCGAGGGCGAGGCCAGGCCCGAGACGGGGTCAGGGCAGGGAGAGCTGGCCCGGGACTGGGGGAGGCCGAGGGGACGCCGAGCGCTGGGAGTGCTGTGGGGTCGCTCTGCGCGGGCCGAGGGCGCGGGCTCAGCCGGGACTGCAGGCGGCGCTGAGAGGCCCCGCGGCGGCCGAGGAAGAGGCGCACCGGGGCAGGCAGGGCCTCCCGGCGGTGGGGAAAGGTGGAGGGCCGAACAGTTCACACGGAGAGCCGGGTGGATGGGTCAGAGGCTCCGCGATGGAGTTGGGATGGGGATGGGGAGGAGTGGCCGCCTTAGGCATCGGGTGAGGGGTGGTGGTAAGTGGACACAGGAGGAGGACTAGGAAGTCAGGGCCTGGCTGGGGAGACAGGTGAAGGGTCTGAGGACATGCAGAGGGGGCTGAGATGCGGGCCGGAGTAACCGTGGTGCCCAAGCAGCTGGTGCGGAAGAGGAGGCTTTTGGAACAAGCTTGGGATGACTGCTTGGGACGTGGGGAGACTTGGGCGAGGAGGCCAGAAAATGTTGGGTAGGGTCCGAAGTGGAGAAGGCCGGGAAGTTACCGGGGTCGAGGCTGGTCCGGAAAGAGAGTATGTTGGGATGAGTATACCTGCCGTTGGAGATGGGGGAGACCAGGGCAGGGCCAGCTTGTTTCTAGGGGATTCTCAGTCTTGGTGCAAAGAGATGGGGAAATTCTTTGAGGAATTGAGGGGTCCATGGAGCCGTGAACTGAGGAGAGATGGTGGAAGGGGTGGGGAGCTCTTGAGTAGTGAAGAGGGGTGCGTGGGAAACTGGTGACTTCTGGAAGGAGTTGCAGGATGACGGGTTTGCTCCTGAAATCCAGGGGACTGGGGGACAGGTGGAGATGTTTGGTGTGCTAAATCTTTCAAGTACAAGATGAGCCATCGTTGAAGCTCAGGGTTCCAAGTAAGCATCACAGGACATTTTTCTCCCCAAAGAAAGTTGATACTCTCTTTTCCCTTTCTTATAGTCGAGTAATCCTGCCTGTGTCTGTAGATGAGGTAAGTCCTTTTACTTTCTGGTCCATAGTTGTTGTTGAGAATAACATCTGTCTCTGTCCTTTAGTATCAAGTGGGGCAGCTGTATTCTGTGGCTGAGGCCAGTAAAAATGAAACGGGTGGTGGCGAAGGCGTGGAGGTCCTGGTGAATGAGCCCTACGAGAAGGACGGTGAGAAAGGCCAGTACACACACAAGATCTACCACCTGCAGAGGTATGCGGCATGAGCAGCGGGGCCGGATGCTGTCTCTTTATACCCCTTTTTTTCCCCGCTATAGCAAAGTACCCACGTTTGTTCGAATGCTGGCCCCAGAGGGAGCCCTGAATATACACGAGAAAGCCTGGAATGCTTACCCCTACTGCAGAACCGGTGAGTGCAGCCGGGGCCACGTCGGCCAGGCATCTCTTCTTTCCATGTCCTTGCCTCGGAGCAGTTATTACAGTAAGTATTGTCAAGGGGGTTGGAACTGTAGATGACTTTCATGTATTTTTTTTCCTTCTTCCAGAATGAGTACATGAAAGAAGACTTTCTGATTAAAATTGAAACCTGGCACAAACCAGATCTTGGCACGCAGGAGAATGTGAGTAGTAGTTCCCAAAAGCCCCAGGGGTGACTGCATAGTGGTTCCCCACTTGTTCCCACAGGTGCATAAGCTGGAGCCTGAGGCGTGGAAACACGTGGAAGCCGTATATATAGACATTGCAGATCGAAGCCAAGTGCTCAGCAAGGTAGGATCCGTTTAAAGACGTGGGTGGCCTTCCCCTCCAACCCCAATTCCACAATTTCTCTCAGGATTACAAGGCAGAGGAAGACCCAGCAAAATTTAAATCTATCAAAACAGGCCGAGGACCCTTGGGCCCCAATTGGAAGGTACCATTCACACCTTCACTGCCAGGGGGCTGCTTGCGTACCCATGGGTATGTTTCTAATGCAGCAAGAGCTTGTAAACCAGAAGGACTGCCCATATATGTGTGCATACAAACTGGTGACCGTCAAGTTCAAGTGGTGGGGCCTGCAGAACAAAGTGGAGAACTTCATCCATAAGGTAAGTAGCTCGGCTGAGGCCTTCCCAGTGACTGCGTTCTAACGTGGTTCCCTCCTTTCTATAGCAAGAGAGGCGTCTGTTTACAAACTTCCACAGGCAGCTGTTCTGTTGGCTCGATAAGTGGGTTGACCTGACCATGGACGACATTCGAAGGATGGAAGAAGAGACGAAGAGACAGCTGGATGAAGTAAGTGGGGGCTCTGGGGGCTCTCAATTAGAGCCTTCCATTTGTCCTGCTTTTTTTGTTCCAGATGAGACAAAAGGACCCAGTGAAAGGAATGACAGCAGATGACTAAAGCCGCCTTTCCCCTCTGCACTGTACGTACCAAATTTCTCACTGTGCGTGTCACTTGCTTCCTTAATACTTTCATTTTTCTTCTAGTTTTGCAAGACAGTGGTCAACAGGAAGACCCAGCAGCTCCACCCTCCCAAGTGACAGGCCATTTTCGGACGCAGCCGTTCTGTGCCCATTCTTCAGGCAACTTTCGATTCCTTACTGTAGCTAATTCTAGATGCCCTTCAGTATTGTGAACAAATAGACCGTCTGGTGTCACAGAGCCCGCGTGTGCAGGAGCCTGCTCCTCCGAGATACGTGGCGTGTAGGTTGCTGTAGTTACAGCGCCTCCGTCTCTCTCCATTGTGTTCCGATCCATTTCTGTGTGTTCCCCCAACCTTTATTTCCAAGTGACATTTTCAGTCTTTCAAATAGCTGCCTTTTGTGATGTGGTGATTTAAATGATTTAAGTTCATTTGTTCTCAACCTTGGGGTAAACTGAGGTATTTTGCTTCCTGGGAAGATCTTCGCAATTTTGAGTGCTCCTGTGGGGAGCGGGGATGAGCTAAAGATACAATGTTTCCCTGCCCCGCACCGCTTCCACAAAATAGCAATGTGGTTTTGCAGCTCTGACTTCTGCTCCCAGTAACCCATCGTTAGGGCACTCTAGCACTATGGAGGTACCCAAGGCTCAGCCAGTCTCTATTTAAGAAAATTTAACAAATACGAGTAACCCTGTCCCAATCACTGAATCTCTAGTTACTACTCTTAGAAACACCTGTGGCTTCTTGGCCCTCCTGTTGCCCGCTCTGAATCTCTCTGCAGTCTACAAAATCGCCCCAGTCAACTCTCCACTTGGAGGGAATTGTCCAGTGTGGCCCCTAGAATTGAGTCACCCCCTAGATACCAACTGTCTGACCCCGAGGAGCTCTGTAAGTCCCTGCTCCTCCTCTTCCCTTTGGGGCTGGTGCTGCCACTCAGCAATAATCCTCTTTTCTCTGTGCTTTCTTAGGTCCCTGTCCTCTGTCTTTGAGGCTGGTTAGGAAGCAAGAGTCCTGATCTTTCATGCTGCACAATATGAGCATGCAAAAAGCTTTTTCCAGCAGAACATGTTCCCTCGTCTCCAGTTGCCGGAAAGGAATTTGGGGATCAAGAACTTAGCTCGTCCTACCCCCATGTTGAGTTCTGCCCTGGAAAACCCAAAGCAAGTAGTGATCATAGTACAGAACCCGACCAAAGTAGGCTGGTGAGGAAGTCCAGGCTCCAGGGGAACAGACGCTGCCCAGTGTTCATAGCTTCCTGCAACTTGACAGAGCCTGAGTTTGCCTCTTAGTGGGAGAATGAGAGAGAGCTGTAGTGTCACCTGACATTCCCCAAACCTTGTGAAGCACGTTGGCCTAAGTGTGCCGTGATCCCAGCCCACACTAGCCTGGGTGCATCTGCTAATGGGAGACCAAATCTTTGTCCGGGAAGCAAGAAGTGGGTGGGAGAATGTATCCTGTTTTTGTCAGTTTGTTTGCCTTACTCATTTCTAAGTGCAATAAGGGAGTGTCTCACAGGATTGCACCTGTGACATCCTGATGGATGCTTCCCTGTGGCCCTCCTGGGGCAAGGGTGGACAGACTCAGACCCCCAGCATGGTTAGCGCTGACCTTCATTGAGGTCCCTTTGGAACCAGATGTCTTGTTACAGACACCTTCCTCTGTGTAAGTCTCCTCACCTTGAGGGGTCTTTAGTAATGCATCTGGGTAGCATCTCAACTGCTGGTAGCATTTATCTGACTTGGAAAGTTGGAGAAGAGGCATTCCTACTGGAGAAAAATGTCAGTGTTTTCCTATAAGCTCTGTGTTAGCTATTCATTATATTTGTGCTTAAAGATGTTCCTTCATTCATCAACTAGGGGAAGTCCAGATGCGGGTTATCTTGAAAGAAACAAACTGACATTCTAGGCAGACAGTTGTCTATGTGGTCTGAGGGTCAGCAGCTGTTAGTCTCCTTCCTTTGGCTCTTGAGACCCACACATATCACTTTAGCCCTAACAAGGGCTCCTCCCACCTCCACCTGTTGCCCCAGTTGAAAAGCATCCATTATGAGCTGAGGTCAGCCTGGATCTGGAATTGCAGCCCACATAAACATAAAGGAGGATGTCCCTGGTCTGTTCCATCCCCACGGATGGTGTTGCTGCTGGGCAACAGTGTTGGCTTCTTTTAAGTACCCCCTTTCCTCCTCACCCACCTCCAAACTGACTAGCACTCAGAGGGACTTATGATAAAGGTTCAGCTCCAGGGGTAGTACCTGAGTGTGTGCCATGCCCCTTCAGACCAGCTGCTTCCATCAGAATTCCAGGGTCACAGCCCCAACAGAAGCAGCAGTGCCTCTGTAGGAGGGGTGCTGGGCTCTGGCCTTCTCATGCAGAGAGGTCCGGGACAGGGTCAGTATCGTGGGCATGTGTATAGCTTCCCAAGTTCTTTTACAGTCCCTGCTGGGACTCCCTGACTTACTTTGGTTGGTTCCTAGTGCTACTTGTTTTACAAACTACACTTTGTAGAATTGATTAGATTACCTTGTTTATTTAATGTGAGTTTGTGCCTTTTTGTCTCAATCTTCCAATACAGGTATATTGAGAAAAAAAGCAGTCTAATAAAATCCTAGACAGAACTTTCTGGAGTCCAGTTTGGTGATGTCCATTTTCCAGCTGTATGTATCCTCAAACTTGCACTGATAACCGCCATTTTACCAGGGCAGGATTAGGAAGAGGTACAAAGGTGTGTCTGAAAATTTTTGCACGTGGATTTCTGCATATAATAGTCCCGTGTCAGTTTACTTATGCAAACATTGCACATCTGAATTGTAATTCGGCCGTTTCCTACTGACAGGATGTCCTTTTGCTTTTGTCTGCCTCCTCTTCACATCTTCCTCTTTATCCACCCTACCAAACAAGCAAAACATTTATTTAAAGTA